ATTGCTTGGAGCAATTAACATCTGCTTCACATGTCAAGTGCCTGCACAAACTAGGCCCTCAATAAGATGGGCTGCAGTAATGTAACAGTAACTAGCTGTGGTGGGGGCTTTCCTTTCCTGTCCCAAGGTGGGGGTGAAGGTATAGGATAGTGGCCGGGTGCAGCGGCTCACCTCTGTAATCCCAGAACTTTGGGAGGCCGAGGCAGGCAGATTACTTGGGGTCAGGAGTTCAAGACCAACCTGGACAACATGGTGAAACCCCGTCTCTACCAAAAATACAAAAATTAGCCGGATGTGGTGGTGCATGCCTGTAATCCCAGCTACTCGAGAGGCTGAGGCAAGATGATCACTTGAACTCGGGAGGTGGAGGTTGCCGTGAGCTGAGATTGTGCCACCGCACTCCAGCCTGGACGACAGAGTGAGACTCCATCTCAAAAGCAAAAACAAAACAAAAAGAAAAAAACCAACAACAAGAAGCCAAAAACCAAAAAACGTACAGGACAGTGAGAGGGGAAAGAGAAAACCTGAGGAGTGTCCTGGACATTGGGGCCTTATGTCCCCCACAACACGGGACTGCCTCTTGGGGGTTCTTAAGAGTACTCAGTGGTACAGGGAGGCTCCTGAATGGCTTGGAGAATAACTGCCTTGGTCTGGGCATCGTGTAGTGCATCCCCACCCCAGGCTGGGCGCGCCTCCCTCTCAGGTGTCAGGGAGGAGAGCTGTGTGCAGGAAGCCCCCTTCCACCTCCCCCAGCCTCCCTAAGGGGCTCAGAGAGAGTGGGGTGTGGATTTGGCTGGTGAATGGGAGTCCCCCACTCCATTTCTCACTTTGCCTGGGGAGGCTCCAGCGTTGCAGCGGTCCCACTTCTGCTTGCTGGAGTCCCTAAGTCCCTGGCCTTGCCGAGGGCCTTCCCCTATGGAGGTCTTTCCCGTTTTGGCATTGCGCAAGGCCTGCAGCTGCCTCCCTGACCAGCCTCTGGGTTGGACAGTAGAGCTGAGGCTTTGGGAAAGAGGAAGCAGCCCCTGATACGGGATCCTTCTCTCTTGAGCCGGCAGAGCCCTGGGGAGCCAGCTGCACCAGGAGCTCTTGGCCGTCCTTCCTGTTCTCCTCTCCGCAGGTCCAGCACCGCCGCAGCCACTTCCTTCTGTGGAGCAGGTACCCCTGTCCCTGGTCCCTGGGCCCAGAGGGAGGAGGTGGGGACACAGGCTCGGACTTCTAGCAGGTGCTGGGGCTAAAGTGCCCAGAGGTGTCCCTGGAGGCCCCTGTGAGCCCAGCCAGCGCAGTGCGCACCACCCTCTTAGGCAACAGGAGCAGCACAAGAACCTGCTATGGGCTTCTTGCCCAAGCTTCTCCTCCTGGCCTCATTCTTCCCAGCAGGTAAGCTTTGCGGGCCTAGTGCCTGTCTTCCATCCCCTCTGTCCCCCTGCCGTTCTTCCCCCAGGCCAGGCCTCATGGGGCGTCTCCAGTCCCCAGGACGTGCAGGGTGTGAAGGGGTCTTGCCTGCTTATCCCCTGCATCTTCAGCTTCCCTGCCGACGTGGAGGTGCCCGACGGCATCACGGCCATCTGGTACTACGACTACTCGGGCCAGCGGCAGGTGGTGAGCCACTCGGCGGACCCCAAGCTGGTGGAGGCCCGCTTCCGCGGCCGCACCGAGTTCATGGGGAACCCCGAGCACAGGGTGTGCAACCTGCTGCTGAAGGACCTGCAGCCCGAGGACTCTGGTTCCTACAACTTCCGCTTCGAGATCAGTGAGGTCAACCGCTGGTCAGATGTGAAAGGCACCTTGGTCACAGTAACAGGTGATAAGTGGGGTGGCCTGGCTGCCCCCCGGCGGGTCCTGAGCACTGCTGTCTCTGTCCTCAGAGGAGCCCAGGGTGCCCACCATTGCCTCCCCGGTGGAGCTTCTCGAGGGCACAGAGGTGGACTTCAACTGCTCCACTCCCTACGTATGCCTGCAGGAGCAGGTCAGACTGCAGTGGCAAGGCCAGGACCCTGCTCGCTCTGTCACCTTCAACAGCCAGAAGTTTGAGCCCACCGGCGTCGGCCACCTGGAGACCCTCCACATGGCCATGTCCTGGCAGGACCACGGCCGGATCCTGCGCTGCCAGCTCTCCGTGGCCAATCACAGGGCTCAGAGCGAGATTCACCTCCAAGTGAAGTGTGAGTTGTCTGGGGACACACCCTTGTGGCTGCCTTACCCAATACCCCCTACTGTGACTTGCAGATGCCCCCAAGGGTGTGAAGATCCTCCTCAGCCCCTCGGGGAGGAACATCCTTCCAGGTGAGCTGGTCACACTCACCTGCCAGGTGAACAGCAGCTACCCTGCAGTCAGTTCCATTAAGTGGCTCAAGGATGGGGTACGCCTCCAAACCAAGACTGGTGTGCTGCACCTGCCCCAGGCAGCCTGGAGCGATGCTGGCGTCTACACCTGCCAAGCTGAGAACGGCGTGGGCTCTTTGGTCTCACCCCCCATCAGCCTCCACATCTTCAGTGAGTTCTTGGGAAGGTTGCGTATTGGCCAGACCCCCCAGCACTCCCTATGCTGCCCTTGCAGTGGCTGAGGTCCAGGTGAGCCCAGCAGGTCCCATCCTGGAGAACCAGACAGTGACACTAGTCTGCAACACACCCAATGAGGCACCCAGTGATCTCCGCTACAGCTGGTACAAGAACCATGTCCTGCTGGAGGATGCCCACTCCCATACCCTCCGGCTGCACTTGGCCACTAGGGCTGATACTGGCTTCTACTTCTGTGAGGTGCAGAACGTCCATGGCAGCGAGCGCTCGGGCCCTGTCAGCGTGGTAGTCAACCGTAAGAGGCCAGGGTGGGGTGGCACTGGACACGGGTGACAGGCCCACCTCTCGTCTCCACACAGACCCGCCTCTCACTCCAGTCCTGACAGCCTTCCTGGAGACCCAGGCGGGACTTGTGGGCATCCTTCACTGCTCTGTGGTCAGTGAGCCCCTGGCCACACTGGTGCTGTCACATGGGGGTCATATCCTGGCCTCCACCTCCGGGGACAGTGATCACAGCCCACGCTTCAGTGGTACCTCTGGTCCCAACTCCCTGCGCCTGGAGATCCGAGACCTGGAGGAAACTGACAGTGGGGAGTACAAGTGCTCAGCCACCAACTCCCTTGGAAATGCAACCTCCACCCTGGACTTCCATGCCAATGGTAAGATGGGCACTGGCAGCCAGGGAGAGTGGGGACCCTTCCCAGCCTCTTCCTCTCCCCGCAGCCGCCCGTCTCCTCATCAGCCCGGCAGCCGAGGTGGTGGAAGGACAGGCAGTGACACTGAGCTGCAGAAGCGGCCTAAGCCCCACACCTGATGCCCGCTTCTCCTGGTACCTGAATGGAGCCCTGCTTCACGAGGGTCCCGGCAGCAGCCTCCTGCTCCCCGCGGCCTCCAGCACTGACGCCGGCTCATACCACTGCCGGGCCCGGGACGGCCACAGTGCCAGTGGCCCCTCTTCGCCAGCTGTTCTCACTGTGCTCTGTGAGCAGCCACCACCTGTTGCAGCCTCCTGCGGGATGAGTGCCCATGTTCTTCCTCCCTGCAGACCCCCCTCGACAACCAACATTCACCACCAGGCTGGACCTTGATGCCGCTGGGGCCGGGGCTGGACGGCGAGGCCTCCTTTTGTGCCGTGTGGACAGCGACCCCCCCGCCAGGCTGCAGCTGCTCCACAAGGACCGTGTTGTGGCCACTTCCCTGCCATCAGGGGGTGGCTGCAGCACCTGTGGGGGCTGTTCCCCACGCATGAAGGTCACCAAAGCCCCCAACTTGCTGCGTGTGGAGATTCACAACCCTTTGCTGGAAGAGGAGGGCTTGTACCTCTGTGAGGCCAGCAATGCCCTGGGCAACGCCTCCACCTCAGCCACCTTCAATGGCCAGGGTGAGTCAGGCAGGGAATGGGTGGCCTGGGGGGTGGTCAGTAAGCTGTGCCGCCTGCTCTCCAGCCACTGTCCTGGCCATTGCACCATCACACACACTTCAGGAGGGCACAGAAGCCAACTTGACTTGCAACGTGAGCCGGGAAGCTGCTGGCAGCCCTGCTAACTTCTCCTGGTTCCGAAATGGGGTGCTGTGGGCCCAGGGTCCCCTGGAGACCGTGACACTGCTGCCCGTGGCCAGAACTGATGCTGCCCTTTACGCCTGCCGCATCCTGACTGAGGCTGGTGCCCAGCTCTCCACTCCCGTGCTCCTGAGTGTACTCTGTGGGTGACTGGCATGGGCAGCCTGGGGACTTCTGGGTGGCCTCAGCTCCCTCTGTTCCTGCAGATCCCCCGGACCGTCCAAAGCTGTCAGCCCTCCTAGACATGGGCCAGGGCCACATGGCTCTGTTCATCTGCACTGTGGACAGCCGCCCCCTGGCCTTGCTGGCCTTGTTCCATGGGGAGCACCTCCTGGCCACCAGCCTGGGTCCCCAGGTCCCATCCCATGGTCGGTTCCAGGCTAAAGCTGAGGCCAACTCCCTGAAGTTAGAGGTCCGAGAACTGGGCCTTGGGGACTCTGGCAGCTACCGCTGTGAGGCCACAAATGTTCTTGGATCATCCAACACCTCACTCTTCTTCCAGGTCCGAGGTGAGTGTCAGTCTTCTGAAGATATGGTAGACAGCCCTCACCTGCTCTTGGTTTTCCCCTGCAGGAGCCTGGGTCCAGGTGTCACCATCACCTGAGCTCCAAGAGGGCCAGGCTGTGGTCCTGAGCTGCCAGGTACACACAGGAGTCCCAGAGGGGACCTCATATCGTTGGTATCGGGATGGCCAGCCCCTCCAGGAGTCGACCTCGGCCACGCTCCGCTTTGCAGCCATAACTTTGACACAAGCTGGGGCCTATCATTGCCAAGCCCAGGCCCCAGGCTCAGCCACCACGAGCCTAGCTGCACCCATCAGCCTCCACGTGTCCTGTAAGGACTTTTGTCCCATCCAGGTGTGGGGGGCTGGGTCCTGACCACTCCCCACCCTGTGTAGATGCCCCACGCCACGTCACACTCACTACCCTGATGGACACAGGCCCTGGACGACTGGGCCTCCTCCTGTGCCGTGTGGACAGTGACCCTCCGGCCCAGCTGCGGCTGCTCCACGGGGATCGCCTTGTGGCCTCCACCCTACAAGGTGTGGGGGGACCCGAAGGCAGCTCTCCCAGGCTGCATGTGGCTGTGGCCCCCAACACACTGCGTCTGGAGATCCACGGGGCTATGCTGGAGGATGAGGGTGTCTATATCTGTGAGGCCTCCAACACCCTGGGCCAGGCCTCGGCCTCAGCTGACTTCGACGCTCAAGGTCAGTGTGTGTGTGTGTGTGTGTGTGTGTGTTCACTGGTGTCCTGTGCCCTCCCTCTCCCCAGCTGTGAATGTGCAGGTGTGGCCCGGGGCTACCGTGCGGGAGGGGCAGCTGGTGAACCTGACCTGCCTTGTGTGGACCACTCACCCGGCCCAGCTCACCTACACATGGTACCAGGATGGGCAGCAGCGCCTGGATGCCCACTCCATCCCCCTGCCCAACGTCACAGTCAGGGATGCCACCTCCTACCGCTGCGGTGTGGGCCCCCCTGGTCGGGCACCCCGCCTCTCCAGACCTATCACCTTGGACGTCCTCTGTGAGTCTGGCTGGATGCAGGGTGGGACTCACGTGACTCCGTGTAAGCCTCTCATGCCCTGCAGACGCGCCCCGCAACCTGCGCCTGACCTACCTCCTGGAGAGCCATGGCGGGCAGCTGGCCCTGGTACTGTGCACTGTGGACAGCCGCCCGCCCGCCCAGCTGGCCCTCAGCCACGCCGGTCGCCTCTTGGCCTCCTCGACAGCAGCCTCTGTCCCCAACACCCTGCGCCTGGAGCTGCGAGGGCCACAGCCCAGGGATGAGGGTTTCTACAGCTGCTCTGCCCGCAGCCCTCTGGGCCAGGCCAACACGTCCCTGGAGCTGCGGCTGGAGGGTAAGGCAGGGCCTAGGCCAAGCCCACTGGGAGGGCCCGGCTGATCCTGGCCTCCTTGGCACAGGTGTGCGGGTGATCCTGGCTCCGGAGGCTGCCGTGCCTGAAGGTGCCCCCATCACAGTGACCTGTGCGGACCCTGCTGCCCACGCACCCACACTCTATACTTGGTACCACAACGGTCGTTGGCTGCAGGAGGGTCCAGCTGCCTCACTCTCATTCCTGGTGGCCACGCGGGCTCATGCAGGCGCCTACTCTTGCCAGGCCCAGGATGCCCAGGGCACCCGCAGCTCCCGTCCTGCTGCCCTGCAAGTCCTCTGTGAGCAGAGGGTCCTTGGCCAGGGCTGCCCAAAGGTCCCCATCTGTGCCCTGCCTGCCCACAGATGCCCCTCAGGACGCTGTCCTGTCCTCCTTCCGGGACTCCAGGGCCAGATCCATGGCTGTGATACAGTGCACTGTGGACAGTGAGCCACCTGCTGAGCTGGCCCTATCTCATGATGGCAAGGTGCTGGCCACGAGCAGCGGGGTCCACAGCTTGGCATCAGGGACAGGCCATGTCCAGGTGGCCCGAAACGCCCTACGGCTGCAGGTGCAAGATGTGCCTGCAGGTGATGACACCTATGTTTGCACAGCCCAAAACTTGCTGGGCTCAATCAGCACCATCGGGCGGTTGCAGGTAGAAGGTGAGTGGAAGAGAGGGGAGGAGGAGGGGCTCTCCCCAATCATCTCTCTATCCTCCGCCCGCAGGTGCACGCGTGGTGGCAGAGCCTGGCCTGGACGTGCCTGAGGGCGCTGCCCTGAACCTCAGCTGCCGCCTCCTGGGTGGCCCTGGGCCTGTGGGCAACTCCACCTTTGCATGGTTCTGGAATGACCGGCGGCTGCACGCGGAGCCTGTGCCCACTCTCGCCTTCACCCACGTGGCTCGTGCTCAAGCTGGGATGTACCACTGCCTGGCTGAGCTCCCCACTGGGGCTGCTGCCTCTGCTCCAGTCATGCTCCGTGTGCTCTGTGAGTGTGAACCCCCTCCTCCGCCTTAGTCTCTGCAATCACCACACTCCCTTCCTCCCCACAGACCCTCCCAAGACGCCCACCATGATGGTCTTCGTGGAGCCTGAGGGTGGCCTCCGGGGCATCCTGGATTGCCGAGTGGACAGCGAGCCGCTCGCCAGCCTGACTCTCCACCTTGGCAGTCGACTGGTGGCCTCCAGTCAGCCCCAGGGTGCTCCTGCAGAGCCACACATCCATGTCCTGGCTTCCCCCAATGCCCTGAGGGTGGACATCGAGGCGCTGAGGCCCAGCGACCAAGGGGAATACATCTGTTCTGCCTCAAATGTCCTGGGCTCTGCCTCTACCTCCACCTACTTTGGGGTCAGAGGTGAGGGGAGGGGGCTCCATCTCCCAGGCCACGTGGCTGCTCTGAGTCCCGCTCTGTGTTCCAGCCCTGCACCGCCTGCATCAGTTCCAGCAGCTGCTCTGGGTCCTGGGACTGCTGGTGGGCCTCCTGCTCCTGCTGTTGGGCCTGGGGGCCTGCTACACCTGGAGGTGGGTCTGGAGCTGGGAGTGGGCCAGAAGATGAGGCTCTCTGAGTCCACTCCGGGCCTTGCAGAAGGAGGCGTGTTTGTAAGCAGAGCATGGGCGAGAATTCGGTGGAGATGGCTTTTCAGAAAGAGACCACGCAGGTATCCATTCAACACACACGGGCAGATATAATCCTCCTGTGACCAGGGTTTTCTCTGTGGGAAGCTCATTGATCCTGATGCAGCCACATGTGAGACCTCAACCTGTGCCCCACCCCTGGGCTGACCAGTGGTGTTGCCTGCCCTCCGGAGGAGAAAGTGGCCAGAATCTGTGATGACTCCAGCCTATGAATGTGAATGAGGCAGTGTTGAGTCCTGCCCGCCTCTACGAAAACAGCTCTGTGACATCTGACTTTTTATGACCTGGCCCCAAGCCTCTTGCCCCCCCAAAAATGGGTGGTGAGAGGTCTGCCCAGGAGGGTGTTGACCCTGGAGGACACTGAAGAGCACTGAGCTGATCTCGCTCTCTCTTCTCTGGATCTCCTCCCTTCTCTCCATTTCTCCCTCAAAGGAAGCCCTGCCCTTTCACATCCTTCTCCTCGAAAGTCACCCTGGACTTTGGTTGGATTGCAGCATCCTGCATCCTCAGAGGCTCACCAAGGCATTCTGTATTCAACAGAGTATCAGTCAGCCTGCTCTAACAAGAGACCAAATACAGTGACTTCAACATGATAGAATTTTATTTTTCTCTCCCACGCTAGTCTGGCTGTTACGATGGTTTATGATGTTGGGGCTCAGGATCCTTCTATCTTCCTTTTCTCTATCCCTAAAATGATGCCTTTGATTGTGAGGCTCACCATGGCCCCGCTTTGTCCACATGCCCTCCAGCCAGAAGAAGGAAGAGTGGAGGTAGAAGCACACCCATGCCCATGGTGGACGCAACTCAGAAGCTGCACAGGACTTTTCCACTCACTTCCCATTGGCTGGAGTATTGTCACATGGCTACTGCAAGCTACAAGGGAGACTGGGAAATGTAGTTTTTATTTTGAGTCCAGAGGACATTTGGAATTGGACTTCCAAAGGACTCCCAACTGTGAGCTCATCCCTGAGACTTTTGACATTGTTGGGAATGCCACCAGCAGGCCATGTTTTGTCTCAGTGCCCATCTACTGAGGGCCAGGGTGTGCCCCTGGCCATTCTGGTTGTGGGCTTCCTGGAAGAGGTGATCACTCTCACACTAAGACTGAGGAAATAAAAAAGGTTTGGTGTTTTCCTAGGGAGAGAGCATGCCAGGCAGTGGAGTTGCCTAAGCAGACATCCTTGTGCCAGATTTGGCCCCTGAAAGAAGAGATGCCCTCATTCCCACCACCACCCCCCCTACCCCCAGGGACTGGGTACTACCTTACTGGCCCTTACAAGAGTGGAGGGCAGACACAGATGTTGTCAGCATCCTTATTCCTGCTCCAGATGCATCTCTGTTCATGACTGTGTGAGCTCCTGTCCTTTTCCTGGAGACCCTGTGTCGGGCTGTTAAAGAGAATGAGTTACCAAGAAGGAATGACGTGCCCCTGCGAATCAGGGACCAACAGGAGAGAGCTCTTGAGTGGGCTAGTGACTCCCCCTGCAGCCTGGTGGAGATGGTGTGAGGAGCGAAGAGCCCTCTGCTCTAGGATTTGGGTTGAAAAACAGAGAGAGAAGTGGGGAGTTGCCACAGGAGCTAACACGCTGGGAGGCAGTTGGGGGCGGGTGAACTTTGTGTAGCCGAGGCCGCACCCTCCCTCATTCCAGGCTCATTCATTTTCATGCTCCATTGCCAGACTCTTGCTGGGAGCCCGTCCAGAATGTCCTCCCAATAAAACTCCATCCTATGACGCAACTGGAGTGAGTCTCTTTCTTGCAACCCAAACA